TTAATAAACTTGCTTTTACTTTGCACTGTGGACTTACTCTGAATTGTTTCTTGCGTGAGATCGAAGAACCCTCTCTTGGGGTCTAGATCGGGACCCCTTTCCTGTAACACATGGGCCTTGGGCTGATCTCCAAGATTAAGAGGGCAAGATACTCAGCTGCAAGGGTCAGCTGTCGCTGACCCCAGCAGCTGCTCTGCCTTGGCCAACTTACCGGATTTAAATCGCCCAGTGACAGCTTTTCCTCCAGTATTTTCAAAATGCTCCCAATATCCTCACGTTAGAACAATCCAGAAATAGTCTTATGGTAAAACTCTTTTGGGAAATGTGAAAGTAGAGTCCTCCCACCTTTTCCTTTGCAACGCTTTTGCCCCAACCTCGATCGCCCAGGCAGCACATTTTTTCCGGCACCCCCACCAAGGGAAGAACAGAGACATCTCCAAACCAGCTGCCCTGCGCCAAGCTGTTACAAAATAGAGCCACAAGTCTCCCGGTTTATGCAAACATATTTGGCTCGGTGTCTAGGATCTTCTTTTTCAAACTCAGAAGGAGATCACAGGCACACGGCCGCGGTGCTGTGTACGCCCCTCTGAAAGGAAGTTCTGCAAGTCGACCGACTTCACTGGCTTCACTGAAGTCCGGTCCGAAACCACCGGAAAGTTGCAGGCGCACAGTATACGTTCAGCTGTGTCCAAGAAATAACCTATCAATCACTGCCTTAAGCTTTGTTTCCTTCCTGAATTTTCTTATTTTCACGAATATTTATGCTTTCACAAACTGTATGTCATTTCCTCTCCAGAACCAAGGGGGGCTCGCCCCAGCCTGGCCCCCGCCCCGGGTGCGTCCCTGCAGGGGGCGCCCTGCTCTGGCAATGCCCACCGCACCGCAGGGCTGACTGGCCGCGCGCCCGGGGGCGGGGGCCGCCGCGGAGGCATCGTGCTCTCCGATTGGCCGTCCGCGTCCTCGTGACGTCAGACCCCGCCCACGCGCCCCTCCTCCGCATCTGAGCGGGGGAGCGGCGGCCCCCAGCTGAATGGGCGCGAGAGCGGCGCTGGGGGCGGGTGGGGGCGCGGGGTACCGGGCTGGCGGCCGGCCGGCGCCCCCTCATTAGTATGCGGACGAAGGCGGCGGGCTGCGCGGAGCGGCGTCCCCTGCAGCCGCGGACCGAGGCAGCGGCGGCACCTGCCGGCCGAGGTACGTGGCGCAGCCCCCTCCTCGGCGTCGCGTTCCCCACTGCCCTCTTCGCCTCTCTTCACAGCAATGCCAAGTGAGTACACCTATGTGAAACTGAGAAGTGATTGCTCGAGGCCTTCCCTGCAATGGTACACCCGAGCTCAAAGCAAGATGAGAAGGCCCAGCTTGTTATTAAAAGACATCCTCAAGTAAGTACCGCCCCTGGGACTGTAGATCCCCCTACATCATAATACCTAATTGATTTTTTTCCAGATGTACATTGCTTGTGTTTGGAGTGTGGATCCTTTATATCCTCAAGTTAAATTATACTACTGAAGAATGTGACATGAAAAAAATGCATTATGTGGACCCTGACCATGTAAAGGTTAGATATCCCATTGGTGTGGTTTAAATGAACCTAGTCACACTGCTTCCTCTCTTCATTGCAGCTCCTGAAGGTGCGGCACTCGCCTTGAGGCACTTTCTTCTGAGCTGTGAGCTATGGGCAAGCAGTGGAGGGGGAAGAGAGCAGCTGAAGCAGATGCCGGTTCAACTTACTTAAAGATGTGGGACAAGCTCTGAGGAAGCCCCCAAGACAATGATGTCTGGTTGTGCACCATTGAAGCAAGAACAGAAACCATCCCAGAGTGGAGGACATGGCCCATGTGGTCCTCCTGTTCTGAGTGGCTATGAGATGGAGTTCTGTGTGAGCTCTCTACAGAAAAAGCCCTGTCTCCAGGCAATCAGTGGAGATCTGTTAAACGAGTTGAAACAAAAGAGGACAAGGAATTGCTGTGGCTTTAGACGTTGCCAGGACATGTAGAAACTCACTCAGGATTTACTACTGCATCCACTGTCACTTAGGCGCAGGAGGGGTCACAGTCAGAAGGTGACTACTGAGAAATGTGCCCTACCCACAGTGTGTTTATCTCCTTGTCATGTGATTCTCCCAGGTTGTTTCTTCAAGTTTCTGAGCCAAACTTAACTCTAAAAAGCAAATATTCTGTGTTAAAAGACAGTAATCAACACGGGAGCTACATCAGACATCATAGGACAAATTGTCATCTAGAAGAGTATATTTTTAATGCAGGAGAGTTTTTAAAACCCAGATTGGTGTGATTTCATTCCAGAGAGCTCAGAAATATGCTCAGCAAGTCTTGCAGAAGGAATGTCGTCCCAAGTTTGCCAAGACATCAATGGCGCTGTTATTTGAGCACAGGTATAGCGTGGACTTACTCCCTTTTGTGCAGAAGGCCCCCAAAGACAGTGAAGCTGAGTCCAAGTACGATCCTCCTTTTGGGTTCCGGAAGTTCTCCAGTAAAGTCCAGACCCTCTTGGAACTCTTGCCAGAGCACGACCTCCCTGAACACTTGAAAGCCAAGACCTGTCGGCGCTGTGTGGTTATTGGAAGCGGAGGAATACTGCACGGATTAGAACTGGGCCACACCCTGAACCAGTTCGATGTTGTGATAAGGTACATTGGTTTTTTTTGTTTGTTTGTTTACTTCAGTGTGTCTTTGTCCTTTTTATTTAAATAGGTTAAACAGTGCACCAGTTGAGGGATATTCAGAACATGTTGGAAATAAAACTACTATAAGGATGACTTATCCAGAGGGCGCACCACTGTCTGACCTTGAATATTATTCCAATGACTTATTTGTTGCTGTTTTATTTAAGAGTGTTGATTTCAACTGGCTTCAAGCAATGGTAAAAAAGGAAACCCTGGTAAGCACTAATACTTCTATTAAATCTGCCTTATGACTAACAACTGCTTGCTTGCTTTCCTTAGCCATTCTGGGTACGACTCTTCTTTTGGAAGCAGGTGGCAGAAAAAATCCCACTGCAGCCAAAACATTTCAGGATTTTGAATCCAGTTATCATCAAAGAGACTGCCTTTGACATCCTTCAGTACTCAGAGCCTCAGTCAAGGTTCTGGGGCCGAGATAAGGTATTTTTGTTGCTACTCAAAGTTAATCATTCTTTACTTTTTGGTCTTCTTTTCCCTTTCTCAGAACGTCCCCACAATCGGTGTCATTGCCGTTGTCTTAGCCACACATCTGTGCGATGAAGTCAGTTTGGCGGGTTTTGGATATGACCTCAATCAACCCAGAACACCTTTGCACTACTTCGACAGTCAATGCATGGCTGCTATGAACTTTCAGACCATGCATAATGTGACAACGGAAACCAAGTTCCTCTTAAAGCTGGTCAAAGAGGGAGTGGTGAAAGATCTCAGTGGAGGCATTGATCGTGAATTTTGAACACAGAAAACCTCAGTTGAAAATGCAACTCTAACTCTGAGAGCTGTTTTTGACAGCCTTCTTGATGTATTTCTCCATCCTGCAGATACTTTGAAGTGCAGCTCATGTTTTTAACTTTTAATTTAAAAACACAAAAAAAATTTTAGCTCTTCCCACTTTTTTTTTCCTATTTATTTGAGGTCAGTGTTTGTTTTTGCACACCATTTTGTAAATGAAACTTAAGAATTGAATTGGAAAGACTTCTCAAAGAGAATTGTATGTAACGATGTTGTATTGATTTTTAAGAAAGTAATTTAATTTGTAAAACTTCTGCTCGTTTACACTGCACATTGAATACAGGTAACTAATTGGAAGGAGAGGGGAGGTCACTCTTTTGATGGTGGCCCTGAACCTCATTCTGGTTCCCTGCTGCGCTGCTTGGTGTGACCCACGGAGGATCCACTCCCAGGATGACGTGCTCCGTAGCTCTGCTGCTGATACTGGGTCTGCGATGCAGCGGCGTGAGGCCTGGGCTGGTTGGAGAAGGTCACAACCCTTCTCTGTTGGTCTGCCTTCTGCTGAAAGACTCGAGAACCAACCAGGGAAGCTGTCCTGGAGGTCCCTGGTCGGAGAGGGACATAGAATCTGTGACCTCTGACAACTGTGAAGCCACCCTGGGCTACAGAAACCACAGTCTTCCCAGCAATTATTACAATTCTTGAATTCCTTGGGGATTTTTTACTGCCCTTTCAAAGCACTTAAGTGTTAGATCTAACGTGTTCCAGTGTCTGTCTGAGGTGACTTAAAAAATCAGAACAAAACTTCTATTATCCAGAGTCATGGGAGAGTACACCCTTTCCAGGAATAATGTTTTGGGAAACACTGAAATGAAATCTTCCCAGTATTATAAATTGTGTATTTAAAAAAAAGAAACTTTTCTGAATGCCTACCTGGCGGTGTATACCAGGCAGTGTGCCAGTTTAAAAAGATGAAAAAGAATAAAAACTTTTGAGGAACTCTCGTAGTCTGGTTAATTTGGGTGCTTATGTCTATGAATCTACCCAAAACCTCCTTCTTGGATGCTGCTGCTAGGCGGAGACCTCTCTGTGGATGCCAGTAGTGAGGGACAGAGAATTAAGGCACCTGGTCCTGCAAGCTGCTTGAGTCCAGACAACTGTGAACCCTTCTGAAGAGATGCTGGGTGTCGGTGGCTTCCTCCCCAAAGACAGGCTGCCCCTAGCTTCTGTCTCTTAATGGCTCTAGCCTCTGATATCAGAAGATCTGCTACTCTGTTCCCAGCCTGCCCCAGACTCGGCTGCCGCCATCGCTGTTCTCCACTCTGTGGCTGCTCTTGTCACTAATGCTACCTGCCTCCACTTTCCCTTCCTGCAACTGCTTGTGCAGCCCCAGTGCAGCCTTGGCCCCAGCCCATTCGAACGTCTTCCCATCTCCCTCCTCCTCACCATATGCAGGGCCAGGAGTCAGGTCATAGCATTCAAAGCAGAGTCCCTTCTGTCTCCTGGGGTCTGGGATCCAGCTCAGAGTGGCCAGGAGAGCAAAAGTCATATTTCTCTCGTTTTGTGTCTTTACAGATAATTTTGTATGAATTTTATTTCCTACTCTATAAGCTACTGCTTGTTTAAGAGAAAATGTTTTAAGATTATCACCCATCAAATGAGTTTAGAAAATTGAGACTCTGGAAGATGGTCCACAGCTCCCTTGTGGCTCAGGTGGTGCTGGGCTTACACCACACAGCTCCACCCCTACATCCCTCAGGGGGTTATTGGAGAAGCCGGAACTTCCTCAGACAACGTTCTTAATGCTACGAGCGCCTCCTTGCTGGTATGAGGAGACTTGCCTACCTGCTTCTCAAGGCTGCTGGGATGTGTGGTGCTCAAAGCTTCCACTTGGTCAGCTTGCAGCCATTCTCAGGCCTGCTCCCATCCCCATCCCTCCTCCCTGTAAGGCCCTTCTTGCATCCTTAGGTTGCTTTGCTCATGTCTCTCAACTTTTACTTACTCAGGTGGTAAGCAGATACCCTAAAAAGGTATATTTTTGTAGACCTTTTATAGAGTCCACCAGCCAATAGGAGTTGGCTGGAGATCATTCTCAAGAACTTTTCACACTTTGGCATTCATTTGTTGGAAGTTGCATCTTCACTTCAGAGCTGTGCCCCCATTACTCCCCCACCCCACACACACTCTTCTGAAAACAGACCTTTGCTAGGTGCCTCTGGGTGTTCTAAAGTTGATCTCCAGTAACTGAGAATTCACTGCCACACTAACAGCTTTGTATTGCATTCTAGACCCGCACACACACCCTCCGACATAAATGAAATCACTGGTTCTGAGGCAACTTAGGAAGACTTACACATGTTCTGTATTTTAACATGCTTCTAGAACTTTGAGCTGCAGAAAATTTCAGTTTTAGGGTTTTTTAATTTTAATTTTTGATTGATACATAGTGATGTGCATATTTTGAGGGTCCATGTGATAATGTAATACATTTGTGTAATTATAAGGAGCAAATCTGTGTAACTGGGATATCTGTCACATTAAATATTTGTCTTTATGGTAGAAACATTTGAATTATTCTAGTGATTTTGAAATACACAGTAAATTATTGTAAACTATAGGCATTCTACTGACCTATCAAACACTAGGTCTTGTTTCTTTTATCAAACTGTATGTTTGTACCCATTAATCAACCTCTCTTCATTTCCCCCTACCCTTCTTGGCCTCTGGTAACTACCAATCTACTCTCTATCTTCATGAGATCCACTTTTTTAGCTCCTACATAGGAATGAGAACATGTGATATTTGTCTTTCTGTGTTTGGCTTATTTCACTTAACATCACCTCCAGTTCCATCCATCTTGCTGCAGATAACATGATTTCAACCTTTTTATGGCAGAATAATATTCCATTGTGTATATATACCACATTTTCTTTATTCATTCACCCATTGATGGACACTTAGGTTGATTTCATGTTTTGGCTATGTGAATAGCGCTGCAATAAATATGGGAGTATAGATATATCTTCAATATGTCTTTTGTTTTGGATATTGATATGGTTT